ACCCCTGGTTTAGCATATAATCAAGAAATAACTATAAAAATGAGCAACCAGCAGCCCTCAGGGCTCTGTCTATGGAGTAACCATTCTTTTATTCCTTCATTTTCTTAAACTTGCTTTCACTTTACAGACTCGCCCTGAATTCTTTCTTGCATGAGATCCAAGAACCCCCTCTCTTGGGGTCTGGATCAGGACCCTTTCCCGTAACAGCTCTAACACCTTACAGCCTCTCCCTAGCTAAAGTCAAACTGGAGCTGACCCCTCACATAGCACAGTCCTTAAATGAGATGTGTGAAAGTTTCCAGAACATGCCAGGCCCGCAGTCAAGGACTCTCCTATCCCCTTGCCATGAGACCCAATCCTAAAGACCACCTGTGGGGTTGGAACTTGAGGTTCCAAATCAGCAGTGCCCACCTCCTTCAACACCCAAACCCACAGTCTAACCCTGATGCCGGAAGCCTTCCCCACTCAACAGCAGGCATTGCGTGGAGTGAAAGAAGCCAGGCATGATGGACAGCTTCCTGTCTGAATCCCCTCATATGAACCTGACGGGCACAATGAACCTACTGGGCTAAACTCCAGACGCTGGCCACCTTCATAGGGTGGAGATGACAGAACAGGACAGGAGCCATGGGGCTCCCGGGGCGGGTAGGGGTGGGTCATGTTCCTTGGCTTGGGGGCAGTTACAAGGGTACAGTGGGGCTTGTTGAAGGGCAAAAGTTCTGTAAGTTCGTCCCGACAGGCCAAAGAAACCCCAGAGCCGTCTTTCGACTGACTACAGCCTGGAAGAGAGGCCAAGACCACTCCCTGCCTCTATTGCTCCATTTCTGAGTTGGTCTCACTTTCCACCCCACTGACGGCGCGCTGCGTGAGGGGCGGGGCATAGAGGGAGGGGAGGGGCTATGCGAAAGAAGGCGGGGAGAGTGGGGTGGGGCCGCTCCTTGGAACGGAAGCGCGCGGCCTCGAGGCCCTTCCGGTGCGGGAGAAACTACTACTCCCATAATGCCCCGCGGTCCCGCGAGCTGCCAGTCTCGTCGCGAGAAGCAGCGGCCCGGGGCGACTGAGCGGACAAACGGAAGTGTAGGTTACGGTCTGAGACATCACCGCCAAGCTGGGCATCGGGGAGATGGCCGAGACTGACCCCAAGACCGTGCAGGACCTCACCTCGGTGGTAAGGGACGGCTGTGAGGGCCGGAGGCCGCGGGACCGTGTTTGTTTGTTTCGGTTTTTCTTAGGTGCAGACACTCCTGCAGCAGATGCAAGATAAATTTCAGACCATGTCTGACCAGATCATTGGGAGAAATATCCTTTTTATCTGCAGTCGGCCTCCTGTGATGTTGGCACGCGTTGTCTTTAACTTCAGCACTTGATGATATGAGTAGTCGCATTGATGATCTGGAAAAGAATATCGCGGACCTCATGACACAGGCTGGGGTGGAAGAACTGGAAAGTGAAAACAAGATACCTGCCACGCAAAAGAGTTGAAGGTGAGGAAGGGGGCAATTTTTTTTTTCTTTTCAAACATGTTGATGATTTTTCCTTCTTCAACAGGTTGCTAATAATTTATACTGGAATCTGGCATTTTTCCAAGCCAAGAGAAGATCGAATGGCTTTTTGCAGCTAACTACTATGTGTAGACAGGTTTTATATTATAAAGTATGCATTCTTATCACCTAGTATATAGTTAGTTTGTAGAGTGATTTCCCCCCAGTTTCTTGAACATGGTATCTTCACATCTTGGACCTTGGTCAGTTGTGCTATTCATTATTAAACACTAAAACTTTGGCGGTTCTTGCATAACATTGTCAGATTTTTTAGTGTATTTCTGTGAAGTCATTTTTTTTCTTGTCATTCCTTTTGTAGTAGTTGCTGTTTGGATAAAAGTTGATGTGTGATTTTTTATTAAACAAATAGTAAACCCTTCAATTATAGTTAGTCTTGGTGAAGTAAGATGTTTGTAGACTTTAGAGTTCTTTAATTCTTGGCACAACGTGACTGTTGAGCTAACACCAAATAGTGTGTTGGCAATACTTTTCAAATGGCTGAAAACACCTAAAAATTGTTCATTCAGAAATATCTGTCACTGCTCTGTTGCCAAAACTCAGAATAGAACTTAGACGTATGTCTGAGTCCCTGAGATCACATGCTAAAGTCGATGAAAAGTAACCACTGCCACTGTCTTGTGTCAGAACTTTTACAGTACAGAAAATAACAGAATAGCCTTCTGTAATGAGGCGTTTGTTAGAGTTTTGCATGAGATTCTAATACTTCAGTAGGACCCTACCTACGTGGTTCATCTACAATGGTTACCATAAAAAATCTGGCAGGATTTTAAAACTCAATCAGTCTTTCCTTTGAGCTAGTGACTTGAAAAGAAAGAGAGAAGGAAAAGAGACCATATTAAGTCCATGCCAGTTGCTTGGCTAGAATATGATCAACGACTTGTAGTAGACTCAAGTTTTTAAAAAACACTATTTTACTTAAACTGTTTCTTATCTAAATTCTTGCAGAGTGTCAATGTTATCATTGATTATAGAAGACAGGGATAATACCTTTATCTCTGGCCACTCAAAAATGCAGTGCCAGGAGTGCTAAACCTAGAGGCCAATACTGATGACCTGGAAGGTGATCCATATGATTGTCACCACAAAGTGCTTTTACACAAAAACTTGAAAATTTGAAAAACATGATTTTTTTAAGTTTCTCATCTCACCAGTCTTGGTGTTTATATTGCAAATCTATCAAAGTAAGAAATAATTTGTGCTGTATACAAATTACATGGGGAACATAAAGGAGTGAGATCCTTCTGTGATAAAATGAATTCACCACTCTGGTTACCCAACTACAGAACCTCCTTTGATCAGGCCAGTAGGTTGTGATGCAGGCTGGAGCCCCCGAATGCCCCACACACACTGCAGCATTGACCAGACCATCCGAAACCTGCGTCCCTGGTGATGTTCTCAAGCCTCGGAAGTGGCAAATGGAAATGATATGGCCGGTTGCGGTTGTAGGAGAGTTGTGACTTAGGCAGGAGTCGACCTCCTCAAGTAATGGAACGATTTCAAAGGCAGGCTGCCCTGACCAAAAATATCTGCCATGAATAAAGGTGCCTGAAATCCTGCTATGAAGCTTCCTTTGTGTCAAAAATCTGTTTGGTTTTCAGATGGAAATGCAGAAATCACATTAGAGTATCAACTAAAACCTCTGGACGGATTAAGTACAAGTAGCCCAAGGCAAAGCAGGAGAGGGGGTGTTGGGGGAGGTTGCCTGCTGGAAGGGGAAGCTGAGGAGCGGGAGGAGGGCTTGCCAAGACTGGCATTGCAGGAGACTTGTCTCAGGTGTGTTCCCAGAACTCTTGCCCCTGGAGATGCTGCAGGAAGGAAGGGGTTATGGTCACTTGGGTTTAGACGACATTCTGTGAACCTCATGAAGAAATTAGCATATTAAAGACTCTGAAAGTAGAGCAGAGAACTCAGCTTTAACCTGCTCACCTGCTAGTTTTCGAGGTCTCGCTCTGTTGCCCAGGCTGGAGTGCAGTGGCACAGTCATAGCTCACTTGGAGCCTGAAGCTCCTGGGCTCAGGCAGTCCTCCTGCCTCAGCCTCCCAAGTAGCTAATATTACAGGTTCGTGCCACCGCACCTGGGTCTTGCTGTGTTGCCCAGGCTGGTCTAGAACTCCTAGGCTCAAGCAGTCCTGTCTCAGCCTCCCAAAGTGCTGGGATTACAGGCTGGAGCCACCATGCCTGTCCAAGGGTCTTTTTTATACTATATGAAGTATTCCTTCTCCAGCTATTCTTGTTCGTTTACCAGCCAGTGAAGATTCTCTTGAGGGCTGAACAATACAGATGAGTATGGGGGCCCTCGCACCAAGGAAAACAGCGTTACATTTAATTAAGTGCCCTGTCTCAAACCCCAAGGCCCCACAGCTTCTTCATTTGGCCCCTAGTTCATCCTGCTTTCCTTTGAGCCACAGGATTTTAAAATATTTCAATCTTATTTTCATATCAATTTTTTCTTTGTTTCACTACAAGTACAGTCATTGTTTAACCCTATCAGGACTAACACAATATTTCACGTAACTAAGAGTTAATTTGCCCTTGTGAGTCCTTGGAATTTAAGCCCCACACACACACACTTAGAGCACTGTTGCTATGGGAACATAGAGTCCTCCAAACAAAAGTGAACTTTTTCAACATGCTGTTTGTAAATGGAAGCCTTCCCAAGCAGACACTGTGTTCCTCTTTTATTTTGTATTTTGCACATTATATATTTTGATTAGATTAAAATGGAGGAATTTGCAGGATGTGTTGTCATATCTAGCCCTGAAAGTTAACTGGTTACAGTTACCAAATGTTCACAGCTAGCGCCATTGAAAGCATTGACTGTAAACCGCTGTACTGTGCTAAGCCTTTTGTTTGCACTGTTTGGCTTAATCCTCACAACAACACTGAGAGGTTTTCATTTGATGAGTCATATTTAAAGAAAAGGAACCCAAGACGGGGAGTCAGGGGCACAAGGTCACAGCTGGTAATGATGACCCTGGAATGTCCTCACAGCTGCACACCTGCACCGCTCACAAACACAGCTGACCGTCTCACAGCTGCACACCTGCACCGCTCACGAGCACAGCTGACCGTCTCACAGCTGCACACCTGCACTGCTCACGAACACAGCTGATCGTCTGCCTCTTCGTGTGAGCTGAGCTCCGAATCTCAGCTGTCCAGGCTGTCTGGAAATCATCAGCCCCACTGGCTGGATCTCAAAATTTACTTTCAAAAGGCTGATGGAGTGTTTTCAATTAAACATGACCTAAAATTAAGTAATAAACACACTGGATGTGAGTTTTTATTTGGAATTTAAACTATTCAGAGCTGGTAGAAAATGTGTGCTCCTGGATCAGTGCCTTTTTTCTCCTAAATCAGTTGAGAACAACAACAGAAACAAATGACATTCCTCAAACATTTGCCCAGAGCACAACCACGGGGAATATGAACCACAGGTTTTCACATTGGTTTTCCATGCCTATACCTGTCCTGTCTCCCACAAAAATTATTGCTTGAGGCCCAACCCGGGGGATAAAAAGACACCCCCCCGCCACTCCGTGACCTATTAGCTTACCATCCTATTGGATTTCACTGTTTTTTGTTTTGTGGTGTTTTTTTTTTATTGCAACGAAGACTTTTAAATGGACTCATGAAGAAGCCATCACCTGGAATCTTAATCTTGCATTAATTTTAAGTGTCTGATTTTAGCTGCAGCCACTTGAGAACTTTTCAATGAATGAAAATGAGGGAGGGGAGATGCAAGTCACTGCCCAAAAACAAAACCAGAGGAATTGTGATTGAACATTGCACTTATCAACCCTACAAATTAATATGGAAATAGGAAAAGGGTTTGTTTCAACAAGTCAGGATGACAGTATTTTAAAAAAGAAAAAAAGGCCAGCCTGGGCAATATACTGAGACTCCATCTCTACAAAAAAGTAGAAAAATTAGCCCAGAGTGTGGTGGCACACATCTGTGCTCCCAGCTACTCAGGAGGCTGAGGTGGGAGGATCATTTGAGCCCAGGAAGTCGAGGTTGCAGTGAGCTGTGATCGGACGACTCCACTCCAGCCGGGGTGACAGAGCAAGACCCTGTCTCAAAAAAAAAAAAAAAGGGCGGATCCTAACGCTTGGTCCTCACACCTGAGGCTCTCACTAAGAGGTGGCTGGAAGCTCCTCAGACCGCTGCCTAGGGTTCGAGTGATCCTGAAAGCTGTACAACATCAGCCTCTGTGGGATCCCTGAGAATGATGAAATGTAATATGTGGCTGTCTCATCAACAGAGCTTCATTTTACCAAAGCATATGTAGACACCACATACATGAACTACATACCTATCGTGTAGATGCTGCCCTGCCTCATAAGAACACTCTTGACTGTCCTGCTTCACAATAATAATCTTCGCAATAATGATCTAATAATGGTCAAATTCTGTGTCTCTACCGTAGAAAACAGAATTTGACCATTTAGTCACGTTGGTCTTGCAAAATGTCCACCTTCCAAAAGAGAACAGTATTGCTTCCCAATAATTAAGAATAGTCTGGATTCAGGATCCAGCAGCTTAGAAGCGTTTAGCTACCAATAGCAAAAATCAGCCCTTTTAACAATGGTGGGATGTATTATTTCACATGGCAAGAAGTCCCAAGGGAGGGCAGCTCTGGGGCGAGTAAATTCTGCACCTCAGTAAAACTAAGAGCAAGACCCGGCCGGGCGCAGTGGCTCATGCCTGTAATCCCAGCACTTTGGGAGGCCGAGGTGGGTGGATCACCTGAGGTCAGGAGTTCTAAACCAGCCTGGCCAACATGGCGAAACCCCCGTCTCTACTAAAAATACAAAAATTAGCCAGGCGTGGTGGTGGGCGCTTGTAATCCCAGTTGCTCGGGAGGCTGAGGGAGGAGGATCGCTTGAACTCAGGAGGTGGAAGTTGCAGTGAGCCGAGATCGTGCCACTGCACTCCAGCCTGGGTAACAGAGCGAGACTCCATCTCAAAAAATAAAAAACAAAAAAATAAATAAAAAATAAAAAGACCCAACCCCAGATTTGTTCCACCTGGGTGCATCCGGTCAGAGAATGCCTTTCTTCTTCCCTTTTGTCTCCTAAGAGTGAAGAAAATGTTTCTTTGAAGGTGTTTCCACCCCACTCCTGTGCCTAAAATGATCCTGGCAAACAGGACCCGCATGATAGGTTGAGCCATGTGGTTCTTGTTTTTTTGTTGTCACAACTCAGGTTGGGGGTGTTACTGGCATCAAGAGTGTAGAAACCAGGGATGCTGCGTCAACACCCTACCATGCACAGGACAACCCTCACCCCAAAGAGTGGCACAGCCCCAAGTGTCAACAGTGCTGAGGTTGAGGAATCCCAGCTTAACCCATTCATGAGACCACCTGAGCCTGGTGTAACGGTTCTGCTGATAGTTTCCGGACCCTCAGAGGTGGAGACATAAGAGAACAATACCAGGGTTCCATCAGAAAGGAAATCAGAATGGCTATCGGGTGGACAACCTACAGTGTTTGCTACAGACCTTCTAGATGTAACTTCTAGATTATAAACACTGGTAACACTGGAGATGGTTAAATCGGAATTAGCTGACTGTCAACCTTGGTGGCACATTAGAATCACCTGGGGAGCAGTTCAAAGGCCCAAAACTGGGCAGCACCACAGAACCCTCACATCAGAATCCCCATGGGTGGGCCCAGACAGCAGTGTTCATCTTAGACTCCAGTGTGCAGTCGAGGTCGAGAACTGCATTCAAGAAGGCCTGTCTACTGCGAACCGTCCGATGATGTAATTCACCAAGTTCCATGGGATTCCGCCACGCCCGTGTCAACCCAGCTGACACGTCCAACTTGGACAATCAGGGCTTTGACCCCCGTTACCTGGCATTCAATTCAATCCATGTGTCACGCATGCCCCAACAATTTGTGTCCCAACTGTTTGAATCAAAGGATTTCTGATTCCCTGATGGGTGATGACTCAGTAACCGGATTCAGCTTCAGATCTGCCTGACATTTTTCCTGCCTGTCCTGGGCCAGGTATGGCGCTAGCTGCTTTCACCTGTATCATCTCATTCACTGCTCAGAGGCTCTCGAAAGCTGTTGACATTATCAAAAAGTTTTCCAGCTGGAATTCATCTCCCTCTAATCAGCCTTCAAAACCTCCATTTGTAAACCATTGCTGTAGTTTTATTACCTCTTACCTTGGTCTTTACAAGTTGCTGTCAAAACCCAGTAAGTGTTTACAGAAAGAAACTTTACATATTAAATATCTTAAAGGTCTTTTATGCAGAATATGCAGTTAATTTTGATGGGCTATGGATAATCATCAGAAGAGCCATTTCTGGAAATGTAAATAATATGGCTGTTTCTTTTAACAGTGCATTCTCCTGAAAACATAAGACCATTTGACTGATTCTGCTCCAGAATCTTATTGAGGCAAAGGACTGGACCGAATTATTCATGGAACAGAAGCCTAGGACTGGTAAGTCCAGGAAATGCTGCAAAACAATGCCCTCAAAAGAAATCAGCCTTTCCCTTTGATAGGTATCTCTCCTGCAAGCCAGGCTCAGGTGCGCCTCAATTAGAACCTGTGTTCGCTGGGGCCATAATTAAGAATCTTAAAGGGAAAGAATGTTTTGAAAGCCATCTGTCAAAAGTACGCAGTCTTGCTTGTAGAATTTTAGAGGTTCATGGTTACCGTGGGTCGGCACTGGGTCTGTGAGCCCTCATCCCCAGGGCTCGGTTTCCTATCAGAATCCTTGTCTGGAAGGTTGATTATATCAGATGCGCATTTTGCCAGCATCCTCAGAAGGAGATGCGAGGAAGATTCTTTTCCTGGGCCACTCTCATTTTCTCAAACTTGGACAAGTCTTAACAATAATCTGTGACCCAACTTTGTCTTCCCCATGATGAAAAACAGACCCCATAGAAACTCTCTGGCACAAAAACTCTGGAATCACTGACCCCAGACATTGTTCCCTGCCATCCACTCTGCCAGACATTTCTTGGATTTATTCAAGCTGACTTGTATTCCAGAACAATTGTGGACAAGATTTGCTAGTAATGCTTCCAACAAGTTACCGTTTAGCAAGTTCAGAACTTGAAGAATCCCTTTTATCCTAACGCTGACTAATAAACTGGTGAGAACTGTTTGAAATACCCATAAGTCAATGGAGGTCGTAATTTGCTTTTATGCTGTATTAAACACCACTGAGATGTTAAGGTCTTTCTTGGGAACCACCGTGATGTTCTCTTCTGGACTCTTCGTAACCCCTTCAGCAGACGACCCTGTATCTGGTCTTGGTTCTGAAAGGTTTGCAGCGGCACCTAAGTCACTGAAGTTCTGGCAGAATTCATTCTCCTGCTCTCTACTGGGACTTGTTTTCCATAATTGGTCTGAGAACAACAGATTTTTTTCTTTTTTGCCTCGGATTTCAACAAAACATACATGGAAAGAATATTTTCTTCCTTGGAGACATTTCCCATAGGGCAGTGGTTCTTAAAATACGTTCCTGAACCGGCAGCATCAGAATCCCCTGGGAACGTGCTGGAAATGTAGATCCCCAGGCCCTACCTAGCCCTACTGAATCAGAGACCCTGGGAGGGAGGTCCAGCAGCCTGGGTTTTAACACATCCTCCAGGCGATTCTGAGAGTGAGAGAGCCAGGGCCTTCGGGCATCAACCTTGGGGCGAGGGTGTTGGGTTGCCCAACACCCTTTAGTCTAATGGCTTTAGGGTCAAATATGTCTAAACCAAGAAGCCCCATGGGGCACTGATTAGCATGCAGGTCCCCAGGCCCCCTTTTTGTAGATCCTGATTCAGAATATCTGGGACGGGGGCTGGAGATTCATATTTTTAATAAATTCCCTCATTTATTATTTTTGTGTCTTATTTCCCATACACAAAAACACTGCGTAGAGAAATGGGAGTGTGGGCGATGCTCCCATGCTGGGAGTCTCAGGCCTGGGCTAGTCCTAAAATAATTGAAAAGGAATTGATTCTTAATTACCCAGAACGTCCACGCTCTAGGACCTAGTGTGACCTCTTCTGCCTTCTGAACCGAGGAGTCCACCCCTAAGCCCGAGGAACTGAGCGTGAAGAGCCCTGACGCCATGAAGACTTGAATCACTTTAAAGCAATTTGCTTCTTATTAAAATGTACTTCAGTAAAAAATCATTTCAACTCTTAAGCCACAAAAGGATATCCAATCATTTAAAGCTTCCTGAGTGTTTCGGTTGATTAAAAAGCTTTTAAAGAGCATAGTAAATATTTTACCAGAAGGATAAGTTATTCAGTATGGAGATTATTTATTAAAAACTAGTAATTTATTAGTTCATTTATCTTTATTTTCGTGTAAGTGCA